TCACACAAGTAGCTGGTGGAGTAGCTGGAATTTGATCACAGGTATTCTGACTACAGAACGTCTGTCTCTTTTGTGTCTTATTTCATTAAAAAATATGGAATGCTGTGGGGCTATTGTGGATTCGTACTTGCTGGTGACCTTGGGGAAGCTCCTCCTCAATTTCCTTAACTCCTTCCTTACTTGTTTTTGTGGGGATTCAGATAATTTGTGAAGCAATCAGATGGCGTATATGTTTAGTAAATTATATGCCTTAGCCTTTTTTTTTTTTTCATTGAGGATGAGGTCATTTGAAAGATTGTTAGCAGTTGAAGGAGGGTGGAAAAAAAAAAGTTCCACATAAGGACACTGCCCAAGCAAAGGTATAGAGATAGGAAAAGCAGAATACATTTGGTAAGGATATATGTTTAAGGACCAGACTGGTAAAGATAGATGGATACAGATTATGGAGATTCTTAAATGTCAGACTAAAGATTTTATATATGATTTTTAGTTAAGAAGAAACTCTCTTTATGGATAATAATTTGTGAACAGGTCCAATGGAAGAGTGGAAGCCTAGAAGTAGGAATACCATGCAATTTAATTATAGTAGTTGAGGCAAGAAGTGATGATCGTAGTGAAGGTATAGATTTGAAAGATGTTGACATTATAATGACATTGACACTGGGAACTGACCAGAGTATAGGCCTAGGACAAATTTTTGGGAGGATAGTGATGTTATTAACAGAAATAAGGATATTATCATGAAGAACAGGTTTTGGTGGAAGGAGATTTAGGAGGAGAGAGGATGATAGGGAGTTTACTTTTGGAGCTGAGGAGTTGTTCAGACGTTTGGAAATGTAGAATGAAAACTGGAAGTTCTGTGTATTCTATGAAAAGGGAAGAGAACAAATGCTTACATTGTAAGGAAATGACCTAAAAGTAACCACTCCTCTGTGGGTCAGAGTTTCACAAGAGGGATGTGACTCCTTAAATTACTCACAAGTACAGATTTCTCAATGAAGATGCACCCATTATTTTTCCCTTTAGTGTATTTTGATTCGTGTCCTGGGAGATCAGGAGGTAAGGTAGTGGGGAGGAAAAACTTTTAGACCTAGCAAGGCTCCCATTTATTCAAAAAATAGCTAGTAAATTGGAGGCTAGGGATTCTCACCGTAAGAATTTTGAGAGTCTGATTTTTGTGTGGTACCAGGCATTTATAAACATATGTTGAATGCTGAATTGTTGAACATTTGAACATCTCCAGATTTGTTATTTTTATTATCCTGTCTTTGTTACCTTGAATTGGTTAATAGCAAAACCTTTAGAATCAGAGACTCTGTGTGCTTGTTATGGGGGGCAACAATGAAAGTCAGGGTGCAGCTAATGAGATTGTATTTTACTTATAGCCAGGATTGTGGAAGAAGACACTCAAAGGATAAGAGGCTTACCATTTTTCCCATTCTGTAAAACCATGTTGATGACAATACCAATTCTGAGAGTTGTTTTGAAATACTGAGTTAATATATGAAAAGGGTCTGGTACATGATAGATAGTAATTGAGATGTTTTTGTTACCAGTATTATTATCTTCACAAGTGGGGGGCAAACACAGAGATCCCAGAACCTATTATAAGAAAAAAAGGAAAACATCTGGAGACCCTTTGTACTTGAAAAAGGGCTCAGGACTAAGTCATAGAAGGACTGTAGGTTTCCTTTCTTGGAAGGTTTTCTAGGGTTTGGTACAATTGGGTAGAGCATGATGTTGAATTAAGTAGTAAAATATATCCATCTCAACTATTTTCAGTTTCCTGTCAAGTTCTCAGTAAACCAACAGAAAAATGTTGTTGAGCATGAGAAGAAGGTTTACTTTTCTTGTCATACCATTTTTGGAAACATTACTTGGATCCTACTACTTAGGGGTTTTTCTGTAGCATTTATTCACTCAAATATTTGTTGAGTACCTTCTTTGTCAGGCACTGTTCTAAAGAGAAAAATCCTTGCCTGCATGGAGCTTATCTGCTAATGGGAGAAATAAGGTGCATTTTCATAATAGACGGTAATTAGATTTTTCTCGTACTATGTATTTGTACCTATTTAAGCAGATGGTAATAATGAATACTATACCAGATTGTAACTAATTTTGCAGAGCATTTGAAGGAAGGGACCATGTCTTTCTTATTCGCATTTGTCTCTCCCTTTTCCCCTTCCTCCCAGTGGAATGGCTTAGATGTGTTTAATGCTCAACAAACGTAGGTACTCATCAAATGTTTATTACAGGGAGAAGGTGTTAAGGCAGAGGCTACATCTTAAAGATTAAAGGAGTCAGTTAAATGTGGCATGTATTAAGGACCCATATACCCCCTAGATTGAGGGTGAGAAGAAGAGAATCCGGCTGGGCACTGTGGCTCATGTCTGTAATCCCAGCACTTTGGGAGGCTGAGGTGGGCAGATCACTTGAGACCAGAGTTCGAGGCCAGCCTGGGCAACATGGTAAAACCCCATTTGTACTAAAATACAGAAATTAGCCAGATGTGGTGGCGTGCTCATGTAATCCCAGTTACTTGAGAGGCTGAGGCAGGAGAATTGCTTGTACCTGGGAGGCGGAGGTTGCAGTGAGCCAAGACCGCGGCACTGTACTCCAGCCTGGGTGACAGAGCGTGACTCTGTCTCAAAAAAATAAAATAAGATAAAAATAAAAAGAGAATCCCCTGGCTTATCTATGAGGTTGGAATAGGAATAAAGTTATATTGTAGCTGAAAGCATCAACATTATGGGAGTCTGGGTGTCACCCAACATTCCCACTAATTAGCTGGGTGATTTTGCATAAATATCTTAACCTCTCAGTTCATTTCCTCACCTGTAAATGAAGTAGTTGGAATTGTCCAGTTAAAATCTGTTTTTACGACTTCTTGTAAAATATCTCTTGCACTAATGTTTCACTTCACTAACGTAGATAATATAGAGCCAAGCATGAGCTTCCATTGAATAAGCATCAAGCTAAATATATACTCTTAGTTAATAAACTAATGTTTAAGAAAAGATGTCTACAAAATTTGTTGATGCTATTTACCGGTAAGATTACATTGTAATTTTTTAAAATAGAGCAAAATATTACCTAATATATAGTTTCCCCCATTGCCATTATGTAAAGGAAAAATAAGCCATAGTATTTTAGACCTTAATAATGGATCATAATACTCACTTTCATACTTTAATTTATACAACAGTCACTTGCCTCTGATATTGTGCTAGATGCTAGGTATTGTATACAGAATTAGAAAATGTATAGCTCCTAACTTTAAGGAGCTTAAGGAATAATGGGAGTGACAGACCATTTAGTTGTGTTGCATTTTGGTGGCATAGAGAAGCATATAATGAGAGTCTGGGAGAAGAGAAAGTGCTCATGGTTACAGAGAAAAAGACTGGAGGAATGGCAAGGGACTAAGCTAAATATACAGAGACGAGCCAGTTTATGAAGAACTTTGTGCTAAACCACAGTTTAGTTCTGAGCTGTATTCTGAAAACTGCTTAATCTGTTAAGGAATTTTATGCAGGCAGTAACATAATCAGGCATTTTTATATCTACCTTTATATTCCTTTTAAGAGAAGGTGTTCCCTGAGGAAGGTATTTGTTATTTCTAGTTGTTTCAACGATGTAGATCTTCCTGAGGAAATCAGTCTTTTTAACTTTGAAATAAAGTCTGAGGAACATTGTCAATTTTGTGGTTATAGAGTTAATAATTATTAAATATTAATAATTATGAAATATTCAGACATTAAAACATTTAAATGTTTATTGCCACATTAATGTAAACTGAAAAGAAAACTGAAATTTTGGGATGTTTTGCGCTTTGATGTAAGAGAGCTCTTGGTCAGCTACAAGAATTTGGCTTAGAATCATTTTTAAGGAGTTAGAAATACGTTGACCTTGAATTGATTGAAAGTGAATGTAGTTCAGGCTCAGTTTCTTTCTTTCTTTTTTTTTTGTTTTTTTAAAGAGACCGTCTTTTTCTGTCACCTGGTATGGTCTCAAACTCCTGGCCCCAAGCAATCCTCCCTCCTCAGCTTCCCAAAGTGCTGGGATTACAGGCGTGAGTCACCACTCCCTGCCCGGGCTCTGTTTCTAATGATAGAAATATCCAGGTAAACTTTATAGAGGGAATGAATTTCCACCGGGAAATAATCCTAGTGAGGAGCTGGTGATAAATGAATATTTCTGAATGAAGTCATGAGGGAGAAACATCTACTTTATTTAGATGTGAAACACCTCATTAAATGTTGAAGAATACTTTATTTGCATACTTACTATGTTTGTCATTTACTCTTTTGACCCTCAAAGAGGAAGAGCTGCTTATAATTTCCACATTTATCCAACATGGATTATAAATGTTAATTGCTTTTTTTGGAAAAAAAATTGAGGTAAAAATTCACGTAATTAACCATTTTAAAGCAATAGTTCAGTGGCATTTAGTACCTTTGCAGTGTTGTGCAACCATCACTTCTGTCTAGTTTCAAAACATTTTTATCACTTTGAAGTAAAATCTCATACCTATTAAGCAGTCATTCCCTGATGCCCCTAGCTCATGGCAACCACATCTGTTTTCTGTTTTTATGGATTTACTTATTCTGGATATTTTATATAAATTGAATTTTCAATATTTGAGTTTTTATCCCTGGCTTCTTTCACTTAGCAAAATGTTTTCAAGGTTTACCCACATGTAGCATATATCAGTACTTCTTTCCTTTTCATAGCAGAAGAATATTCCTTTCCATGTCAGAAGAATATTCCTTTCCATGTCTATATATCAGTTTGTTTATCCATTTATCCATCGATGGATATTTGGGTTGTTTCCACCTTTTAGTTATTATGAATATGTTGCTGTGAATATTTGTGTCCAAGGATTTATTTGAGAACCTGTTTTCACTTTTTCGGGTATATACCAAGAATGGAATGCTGGGTCTTATGGTAATTTTGTTTAGCTTTTTGAGGACCTGCCAAACTGCTTTCCACAGTAGCTAAACCATTTTACATTCCCACTGGCAATGTGTGAGGGTTCCAATTTCCCTACATCCTTGCCTACACTTATTTTCTGTTTTTAAGAAATTATAATTGCCATCCTTATGGGTATGAAGTGGTATCTCACTGTGGTTTTGATTTGCGTTTCCCAGATTACTAATGATTTTAAGCATCTTTTCATGTGCTTGTTGGCCATGTGTGTATCTGCTTTAGAGAAATGTCTATTCAAGTTCTTTGCCCTTTTAAAAAACTACATTGTTGGTGTTTTTGTATTGAGTTGTGTTTTTATATACTCCAGATACTAGACTGTTCATTATCAAATATATAATGTGCAAATGTTTTCTTCCATTATGTGGATTTTTTTTTTCAATTTTTTGATAATGTCCTTTGATAGATAAATGTTTTGAATTTTGATGAAGTCCATTTTATTTATTTGACCCATGCTTTTGGTGTCATATCAAGAATCCATTTCCAAATCCCAGGCCATGAAGATTAACCCTATGTTTTCTTCCAAGAGTTTTATAATTTTACTCCTTATATTTAGGTCACTGATTCATTTTGTGTTAATTGTTGTATATGGTATAAATTCCAACTTCATTGTCTTGCATGTGAATAGTTGTCCCGGCACCACTTGTTGAAGACACTGTTCTTTTGCCATTGAATGGTCTTTGGCATCTTTAAAATCAATTGGCTATAGATGTATCAGTTTATTTTTGGATGCTCAATTCTACTCCTTTGGTCTATATATCTATCACTATGCCAGTGCCATGTTGTTTTGATTACTGTAGCTTTGTGGTAAGGTTTTGAAATTGGGAAATGTGAGTTCTCCAGCTTTGTTCTTCTTTTTAAAAATTGTTTGGCCTGTTTAGGGCCCCTTGCAATTCCATATGAATTTGAGAATCAGCTTTTCCATTTCTGCATAAAAGGCCATAGAAATTTTGATAGGTAATATATTGAATCTGTAGATTGCTTTGGGTAGTATTGCCATCTTAATAATGTTAAGTCTTTGAGTACCTGGATGTGTGTTTGATATCCTTCAGCATTGTTTTTGTGTTTTATAGTTTTCGGTGTACAAGTCTCTCACCTCCTTTGTTATATTTATTCCTGGGTATTGTATTCATTTGGATACTATTATACATGGAAGTTTTTCTTAATTTAATTTTTGGATAGTTCATTGCTGGTATGTAGAAACACAATGGATTTTGTGTGTAACATTTATTGCCTTTAACAGTCATTTACTTTCTTTTTTCCATGTGCAAGCTGAATCACGTGGGTAAATAAGAAAGTGGAAAGTGGAACACTAAAGAACTTGATCTGTAAGATGTCTGATTTCCCTGAATGTGAAAACAGCTCTCAGTTACTCACATCCTTGTCTTCCAGGTGATTTTACAACGAGATGCTGCTCTCCATAGGGATGCTCATGCTGTCAGCCACACAAGTCTACACCATCTTGACTGTCCAGCTCTTTGCATTCTTAAACCTACTGCCTGTAGAAGCAGACATTTTAGCAGTAAGTACAGTAAAATTTATTCATGTCTAGAACTTAACTTGAATATTTAAAATTTTATTTTTAGTATAACTTTGAAAATGCATCTCAGACATTTGATGACCTCCCTGCAAGATTTGGTTATAGACTTCCAGCTGAAGGTTTAAAGGTAAGACAGTTGGTAATACATTGTAAAGACACCAGAGAGATAATTTTTACCAATTCTTTTTCAGGGTTTTTTGATTAACTCAAAACCAGAGAATGCCTGTGAACCCATAGTGCCTCCACCAGTAAAAGACAATTCATCTGGCACTTTCATCGTGTTAATTAGAAGACTTGATTGTAATTTTGATATAAAGGTATGATTATCTTTTTTCATTTTTTGTTTCCTCATAATTTTTTTTTTTTTTTTTTGCTTTGCAGGTTTTAAATGCACAGAGAGCAGGATACAAGGCAGCCATAGTTCACAATGTTGATTCTGATGACCTCATTAGCATGGGATCCAACGACAGTAAGTACAGGTATCACTTTTCTTCTCTCCTGTTTAAGAATAATTTCATTATTCTTTTATACAGTTGAGGTACTAAAGAAAATTGACATTCCATCTGTCTTTATTGGTGAATCATCAGCTAATTCTCTGAAAGATGAATTCACATATGAAAAAGGGTAAGTAATGGATATAAAAAATCATGTTGCTTTTTCTCAATTATTGATTTTTGTTTTCTTCTAGGGGCCACCTTATCTTAGTTCCAGAATTTAGTCTTCCTTTGGAATACTACCTAATTCCCTTCCTTATCATAGTGGGCATCTGTCTCATCTTGATAGTCATTTTCATGGTAGGTACATTAACTTTTAATAATTTTTAAAATCTGACTCCTTTTTTTACTCTTTTATTTTTAGATCACAAAATTTGTCCAGGATAGACATAGAGCTAGAAGAAACAGACTTCGTAAAGATCAACTTAAGAAACTTCCTGTACATAAATTCAAGAAAGGTAAGTATTTGTTTTCTAAATAATTATCCTTAAAAATAGTTCTCTACATATTTTCTGTTTTCAGGAGATGAGTATGATGTATGTGCCATTTGTTTGGATGAGTATGAAGATGGAGACAAACTCAGAATCCTTCCCTGTTCCCATGGTATGAGTAATTACGTACTGCTTTGAATTTACACTAACTAAAGATGTATATTTTGCTTCAACAGCTTATCACTGCAAGTGTGTAGACCCTTGGCTAACTAAAACCAAAAAAACCTGTCCAGTGTGCAAGCAAAAAGTTGTTCCTTCTCAAGGCGATTCAGACTCTGACACAGACAGTAGTCAAGAAGAAAATGAAGTGACAGAACATACCCCTTTACTGAGACCTTTAGCTTCTGTCAGTGCCCAGTCATTTGGGGCTTTATCGGAATCCCGCTCACATCAGAACATGACAGAATCTTCAGACTATGAGGAAGACGACAATGAAGATACTGACAGTAGTGATGCAGAAAATGAAATTAATGAACATGATGTCGTGGTCCAGTTGCAGCCTAATGGTGAACGGGATTACAACATAGCAAATACTGTTTGACTTTCAGAAGATGATTGGTTTATTTCCCTTTAAAATGATTAGGTATATACTGTAATTTGATTTTTTGCTCCCTTCAAAGATTTCTGTAGAAATAACTTATTTTTTAGTATTCTACAGTTTAATCAAATTACTGAAACAGGACTTTTGATCTGGTATTTATCTGCCAAGAATATACTTCATTCACTAATAATAGACTGGTGCTGTAACTCAAGCATCAATTCAGCTCTTCTTTTGGAATGAAAGTATAGCCAAAACATAAAAAAAAAAAAATCCTCAGTATAGCTTGCAATTAAGACCTAGATCACAGTATTTAAGTGTTTTGCGTTTTATACATGAGGTCAGTGCTACAGCCACCTAGCATGAACTAACCCAGCTTCCACCTCCATAAAGTTACCTAGAGTTGTTGAGTTGGAATATGTTCTGGCATTTACCTGACCTGCCAATCATTAGGGAGAGGCAACAAGGTAATTCAGCCTTTCCTCCTATCAGCACAAAGAAACTCAAAGCTGTTTTTTCCCTTTCTGTTCCAAAGCAGTCTTATCCTGACAGGAGCGGTCTATACTAGTGCAGATTTCAACACTTTTTTTTAACGTTTTAATTACTATAGTGTTATGTAGAGATTTGATTGAGCAGCTAATGTTTCTGAACTTTACTTACTAATTTTCAGTGTCCTTAAGGGTTCTGTAGTGTTATCAAAGCAAAAAGAAAATGCTGCATAAAAATACCAAACTTCAGCAACTGTTAATACTCAGATCATATACCTCTTAATAAATAGCATCTTATGCTAATTAGCCCTGCTAAACTATGTACAGAGGAAACTGTTCAAGTATTGGATTTGAAAGTAAGTGACTTATGTTTAACAGAACTAATGATGTATTGAAACACTGTATTATGAAAAGCTAAATTATACATCATTGTAACTATGTAGAAAGTGTAGACTAATGTATAATCAAAATGCTAAGGATTTTTATATGGCCTTGTATGAGGGGAGTTTGAATGTTAATAAACATGTTTTCCACTTTAAGATCCAGTAAATGTCTGTTCTACTGTAGTATTACTTACCATAT